CATGATCAGCACTGTGATTTTGGAAAGTGCACTTGGTTAGATAGATGGACTAGACTGGATAACAGTTCGTAACATTCATTTATTCATTTATTTTAATAATCGTGTCAGTCGCTATACTAGGTACTGGAGTTATAATGACAAGCAAAAACAGACAAAACCCTAGCCCACATGAAAGAACTTGACAAAGAAATCAAATAAGCACACAAATAAGTGTAGAAACGGAACCACTGAGTGGCAAGTACATGGTGCTGAGATCACTCGGTCACCAGGATTTGACCTACGATGGGGACCGACCTAGACCTCCCTGCTGAGAACTGGACATCCATTGACCCCGGTTCTAGGCGACCCACTGTGAGCTAGGGCAAGGCAACTGCCTCTCTGCACCTCAGTTTCCCCATTTATGAAGAAAGAGGCACTAGATAATTCAATTTTCCTCCAACTCTAATGATCTGGGGTTTTTTTCTCCAAAGACCACAGATCTGTATCCCACTACAAGGGTACTAACTGGTACCCAGTACCTTGACATTAGAGGAGTAATTCCGCCATCGCCTCTCCCTACCGGGAAGAGTCGGTCGGTTCCCCGTTGTCAGGGCAACCGCCTGGCCACCGCCCCTCGTCTCCTTTCCCGCGGCTCATCTGCGGAAACTCAGGAGCTACTCCAGCAATTACGTCACTATCATGCGTCCCATTTGCCAGGTTATAACATGGCTACCGCAGCAACACCCCACCCAGGCTTCTCACTAAATTTCCCAACCTGACCACCTCTTCGGCCCACTCCACCTCAGGAAAAGGAGGAACATTAGCGCTGGTACAGCCGCCAAGACTTCCGGAAGCTCCATCAATCACTTAGCTCCCCTGGTCTCTCGGGTAGGCATCCGCCCACCGCCCCCATCGTCACTTCCGTCGGCCGACAGCACCCAAGATTGACAGGCGCGGACGTCCAATCAGATGCGGGCCCAGCCCCAAAGCCGAGACGAGGGGCGGGTTTGAGAGCGGAAAGCCCCACCCCTTGCCTGAGTGTGACGTCAGAATCACCATGGCCAGCTATCCTTACCGGCAGGTGAGTGTGTGAGGGGCCCGCGAATCCAGGTAGCGGCGGTGCCAGGCGCAGGCCCGACGTCCCCCTGCTCTTTCTCCCCGCTTTCTCCGCGCCCTTCCCACGATGGGTTCGCTTCAGCGAGGCCTTGCGCTGTAGAGAACCGAAAAGGGACCGTCGGTCGCGCCCTGCTCACGTCATGAAGGACCGCACATTCGCGAGGTCGTGTCGCGCCCCCTTGACGTCGCTCACTCGAGGATTTGGGGACCTTGGACCCCACAGGTCCAGGCTGGCGCTGGCCTGGGCTCCACAGCCTCCCAAGGCCCTCATGGGGGCCTTGGGCGGGGGCATCAGCCATGACCGGAGGTTTAGAGTTCTGGTTCCGCCGATCTCATTTGGGGCGTCGGATAAAAATCCAGGCTTCCGGACCCACCCCACACTGCATCAGAGTCATCAGGAAACTCTGGTTGTAGCAGGCGCCACAAGTGAGCTGGTTTGACCACTGACTTAGTTCAACACCGCCATTTCGCGTGTAGAAAAGTGAACCCCGAGAAGACACAGAACTTACCTGAAGTCACCAGGCAGTTAGGCAGCAGGGCCGAGGTCAGAACCCGGGCTATCTTCAGATGCCTCTTCCCCAGCGTATCTTGATTCAGTCAGGAATACCGCAGCAAGGTGATTCTGTGGCCAGAATTCTTTGTTGGGTGATAGTAGGGTGTTGAAGTGCACTTTGGTGTCAGAGGTAGGTTCATATCTTAGCTCTACCACCTAAATAGTTGTGAGCCCTTGAGCAAGCTGTTTTGCCTTTCTGAGTCCAAGTTTCCGCCTGTAAAATAGGGCCGAATAATAGGATCTGCCTCATAAAGCTGTTGTGGAGAGTCAGGAGGTGATGCTTACGAAGCGTTTGGTACATAGTGAGGTGTAACATGTGTTGCCCTTTAGCATTTTGATTTTTAGTAGACTTCTAAAAGGCCAGTGCCCGGAGGGTCCTCAAAATAGAGCCCTCATTTTACAGAGGAGGAAATGAAGCCCACAGAGGGCTGCGATCACACAGTTATTTAGGAGATGAAATCCATAAACGAAATGTGGGAAAACAAGATCAATTGGTATATTACACAGTGCTCAACTGAGTTTAGTCACAGGCCAAAAGATGTAACAGTCCTTCCAGGGAGTGCAGTCTTGTGCGGGTTACACAGTGTTTGGACCTCCATTATCCTAATCATGAAGTCCCTATCGGCATGCAGGTATTATTACCCCTAATTAACTGCTGAGGAGCAAACCCAAAGAGGTTAAGTGGCTTCCCAAAAGTCACACGTAGTAAGTGAGGGTGAGGCCATGACCAGAGCTTAGGACTTCTCTTATTGCATCCTTAGAGAGAGGTAGGAAAGAGAGAGGCCAGTGCGGGCTGGAGTTAGGAAGTGTAGCATAGCAGTTGCTTCCTAAAGTCCATTCCATTTGCTGAGTCTTGGGAGGTTTTAATAGATATTGTTAATATAGGAGGATTCTGTAGTTAACTAAAGTTTTGGAAATACTCTTAAGTATAGCTGAATAAGTTTATTGACCACAAGCTATTTCAGAATCCTTAATTTGCTAATGTACATTGTAAATCATCCAGAAAGGAATATAATATGCAGTATTTCTTAAACATATCTAACCATAGAAACTCCGCCTCCCGGCTTTCTTTTCAGATGTCTGGTCACTTTTTTGACTCTAGTATTTCTGAGGAACACAGGCTGAAAAAACATTCATAGCGCCTTGTTTCCCAGTGGCTGGTCTTCTGCCTCAGAATCAGCTGAGAGCTTGTTTAAGAAAGCACACTTTTGGGTCCCACTTCAGACCTGTTCTGTACCCAGGAATCTACATGCTAATAAGCATTAGGGACAATTGGTGTGCATCCTAAAAGCAGTGACAGGTTAGAGAGAACTGTGCTAGAATTCTAGCTGTATTACTTAATAGTTATATACCCCTGGACAAACTAAGGGCTCTGAGCCTCAGCTTCCTCACCTGTATAAAGGGAGAAATAATACCTGTGAAAAGGGCTAAAATGAGGTTAAAATGCAGGGAGCCTGGCGTGTTGCTAGTGCCTAGTACATGCCAGTGTCTGGTGGCAGCTCTTGCTGCCGTGACTGCTCTCATGATGCCATGCTGCCTGGGCTATTCCTGGAGTGAAATACTGAAAAGGAGCACAGAGAGAAGAGTCTGGAATAGAAAAAGAAATGTTGTTTTTTTTTCCTACCATACCCTTGTCCGCCTCCTGGTCTCAGGTGTTCTAAGAAAGGAAACGAGTTGTTTTAAAGCATCTCAGTCAGTGCTGCCTCCCCTCCACCCACTACATAGCTTTGGAGGATTCCAGCCTATTGTTAGGAGTCAGAATTCCTGTAATTTTCCACTGCTTCCAGTCCAGGGTACCCAAGCAGGGACTGGGTATTGGAGTAGTAAAATTCAAGCACCCTTTGGTCCTATGGGGGAACGAGCTTGGTGGATTTCAGTGCTTAAGAGCTTAGTTTTTGAGGCCAGAGAGAGTTGATTTCAAATCCCTGCTTTGTCACTCCCTTGCAGAAGTTTGTTGCAAAAGTCTGAGACTCAGTTTTCCCTTTTTTGAAAAAAATTTTTTATTTATTTGTTTATTTTTAAGACAGAGTCTTGCTCTGTCGCCCAGGCTGGAGTGCAATGGCACAATCTTGGCTCACTGCAACCTCCGTCTCCCGGGTTCAAGCAGTTCTCCTGCCTCAGCCTCCCAAGTAGCTGGAATTACAGGCGCACGCCACCACACCTGGCTAATTTTTTGTATTTTTAGTAGAGACGGGGTTTCGCCATGTTGGCCAGGCTGGTCTCAAACTCCTAACCTCAGGTGATCCACCTGCCTCAGCCTCCCACAGTGTTGGGATTACAGGCGTGAGCCACCACGCCTGGACTAGTTTTCCCTTCTTTAGAATGGGGTCATAATAGTATCTACCTCAGAATTACTCTAAAGATTAAATGAGAAAATCCACGTAAAGTGCTAGGTATGGTGTTGGGCATGTAGAATACTCCAAGTGGAGGAGTAATGCAGTTATGCAGATTGAAGAGGCAATGTGATAAGTATTCAATGGGAGTAAGTGTAAGGTACAGCACGGGAGAGTGAGATACCTAACTCAGTCTAGGGGTGCATTTTTAAAAGAGGTGATATTTAAGCCAACAACTGAATCACTGGTAGAAATTAGCTGAGTGAAGAAAGGAATGCTATTCCAGCAGAGGAAATAGCTGCACAAAGCCCATGAAGCAGGTAAGACAGCCTAGTATTTTGGAGGAACTTTATCATTCTGACTGATATCTTGCTCTTCCTGCAGGGCTGCCCAGGAGCTGCAGGACAAGCACCAGGAGCCCCTCCGGGTAGCTACTACCCTGGACCCCCCAATAGTGGAGGGCAGTATGGTAGTGGGCTACCCCCTGGTGGTGGTTATGGGGGTCCTGCCCCTGGAGGGCCTTATGGACCACCAGCTGGTGGAGGGCCCTATGGACACCCCAATCCTGGGATGTTCCCCTCTGGAACTCCAGGAGGACCATATGGCGGTGCAGCTCCCGGGGGCCCCTATGGTCAGCCACCTCCAAGTTCCTACGGTGCCCAGCAGCCTGGGCTTTATGGACAGGGTAAGTAGTAATCTTGGACTCCGGGTACCTCTTCTGTTGATGGCCTTCACACCCCTTCCTCCAGGTGGCGCCCCTCCCAATGTGGATCCTGAGGCCTACTCCTGGTTCCAGTCGGTGGACTCAGATCACAGTGGCTATATCTCCATGAAGGAGCTAAAGCAGGCCCTGGTCAACTGCAATTGGTCTTCATTCAATGATGAGACCTGCCTCATGATGATAAGTGAGTCTCCGCCTTGCCCTTGGGCCTGAGCTCTTCCTCCCCTCCTTTCCCTCCTCACCTTCAGACATGTTTGACAAGACCAAGTCAGGCCGCATCGATGTCTACGGCTTCTCAGCCCTGTGGAAATTCATCCAGCAGTGGAAGAACCTCTTCCAGCAGTATGACCGGGACCGCTCGGGCTCCATTAGCTACACAGAGCTGCAGCAAGGTGCGGGTCATGGCCGGGGCACGATGGGCAGGGTGTGTCTGGTCTGTGTGCCCCTCTTCTCCAGCTCTGTCCCAAATGGGCTACAACCTGAGCCCCCAGTTCACCCAGCTTCTGGTCTCCCGCTACTGCCCACGCTCTGCCAATCCTGCCATGCAGCTTGACCGCTTCATCCAGGTGTGCACCCAGCTGCAGGTGCTGACAGAGGCCTTCCGGGAGAAGGACACAGCTGTACAAGGCAACATTCGGCTCAGCTTCGAGGACTTCGTCACCATGACAGCTTCTCGGATGCTATGACCCAACCATCTGTGGAGAGTGGAGTGCACCAGGGACCTTTCCTGGCTTCTTAGAGTGAGAGAAGTATGTGGACATCTCTTCTTTTCCTGTCCCTCTAGAAGAACATTCTCCCTTGCTTGATGCAACACTGTTCCAAAAGAGGGTGGAGAGTCCTGCATCATAGCCACCAAATAGTGAGGACCGGGGCTGAGGCCACACAGATAGGGGCCTGATGGAGGAGAGGATAGAAGTTGAATGTCCTGATGGCCATGAGCAGTTGAGTGGCACAGCCTGGCACCAGGAGCAGGTCCTTGTAATGGAGTTAGTGTCCAGTCAGCTGAGCTCCACCCTGATGCCAGTGGTGAGTGTTCATCGGCCTGTTACCGTTAGTACCTGTGTTCCCTCACCAGGCCATCCTGTCAAACGAGCCCATTTTCTCCAAAGTGGAATCTGACCAAGCATGAGAGAGATCTGTCTATGGGACCAGTGGCTTGGATTCTGCCACACCCATAAATCCTTGTGTGTTAACTTCTAGCTGCCTGGGGCTGGCCCTGCTCAGACAAATCTGCTCCCTGGGCATCTTTGGCCAGGCTTCTGCCCTCTGCAGCTGGGACCCCTCACTTGCCTGCCATGCTCTGCTCGGCTTCAGTCTCCAGGAGACAGTGGTCACCTCTCCCTGCCAATACTTTTTTTAATTTGCATTTTTTTTCATTTGGGGCCAAAAGTCCAGTGAAATTGTAAGCTTCAATAAAAGGATGAAACTCTGGAGTTCCATGTTTTCCACCATGATTTCTCAGCTA